TTTTTGAGACGGAGTCTCGCTCTGTCGCCCAGGCTGGAGTGCAGTGGCGCCGTCTCGGCTCACTCCGAGCTCCGCCTCCCGGGTTCACGACATTCTCCTGCCTCAGCCTCCCGAGTGGCTGGGACTACAGGCGCCCCCCACCTCGCCCGGCCAATTTTTTGTATTTTTAGTAGAGACGGGGTTTCACCGTGTTAGCCAGGATGGTCTCGATCTCCTGACCTCCTGATCCGCCCGCCTCGGCCTCCCAAAGTGCTGGGATTACAGGCGTGAGCCGCCGCGCCCGGCCTGGAGTTTTCTTTTTTTTTTTAAGCATCACTTCATATTTCAAGAGCTCTCAGTTCTCCTGAGATTTCTAGGCTCTGTCCAGGATCCCTAAGCCTGTTCACAGTCCTACTTGAAGTTTCTAATCTTTCTTTTCTCATTAACCAAAACTGGAGAGAGGAAAAAGCCCATCATTTTCCCTGGACAGCAGCGCCTACTGGGAGTTTCACCCGCATTAACATGCAAACGACAGGCAAACTCCTAGTCATCCTTCCAAAGACCCTGCTCCACAGCCCTGCCGAGGCCGGTGCGCACCTAGCCCAGCCACTGCCCCTCACGGCCCCCGCGCCGCCCTCACTGAGCAGGGCGGGCAGCGCTGTAAGCGTAACCACTTGGGGCTTGGGGCTTCTGACCCGGGAGTCGGGTGCTGGGTTGAGTGCGAGGCCGACGCCTCTGCCGGGTGGGGAACCCGCCCGCCGGCGAGGAGCGGTCGCGGCCAGGGGCTTCCGCCGACTGGGAGGCCCGGGGCCGGGCCGGAGGGACTCGGAACCTGGAAACGACCAGGCGCGACCCCCAGAGGACTACAGGCGCGGCTTTTCTGGCCGCCGCCCGGTTCCCGCGGGCGACTCCACTCGGCATGCGCGGCGGGGAGCCTCGGCGGTGAGGCGCAAAGCCGCGGGCTCGTGGGACGGCCACCCCTCCGCAAAACCGCCAATGGGCGGGCCCGGGCCGCCGATCGCCCGCCGCGGCTTCCGGTTCCGATGACAGTGGCGCCGGAAGCCGGGGCCGGGGCTGCGGGGCGAGGTGAGAGCGGGCGGGCTTGGGAGCCGGCAGGTGCGGGCCGAGGGCGGGCACAGCGGCCGGCGGAGCTGAGGCGCGCGGCGGGGAAAGCTCGGCCGGCCTCCCGGGCCCCAGCCTTCTCCAGAACCCCTGCTACCCACGACTAAGCCCCGAACAATCTGCCCTTGGGCTTGTTCTCTTCGCAGTTGTCGGCCCTGGGCCGGGAGCTGGAGTCCCAGACTCATAGGTCCCGGCCCAGCCCCCGAAGAGCCGCCTCAGCCGGGGGGAGTTGCTCGGACTCAAACGTCCAGTCCTCGTGCGACCGCGCTGGGTCGGAAGTGAGCAGGTGCGCACCGGGCTCGGCAGGGCTATGGAGCAAGATGGGGCCTGACCCAGCTGACCCTCCCCAGGCTGAGGCCACCATGGAGCAGTGTGCGTGCGTGGAGAGAGAGCTGGACAAGGTCCTGCAGAAGTTCCTGACCTACGGGCAGCACTGTGAGCGGAGCCTGGAGGAGCTGCTGCACTACGTGGGCCAGCTGCGGGCTGAGCTGGCCAGCGCAGGTGGGTGGCCACCCTTGCAAGTGCCCTGCGACTCCTCTGTGTCCTTATTCCACTTTCTCTGCAGCCCTCCAGGGGACCCCTCTCTCAGCCACCCTCTCTCTGGTGATGTCACAGTGCTGCCGGAAGATCAAAGATACGGTGCAGAAACTGGCTTCGGACCATAAGGACATTCACAGCAGTGTATCCCGAGTGGGCAAAGCCATTGACAGGGTGAGCACGTGGCCGGCTCCAGGCGTGGGGTGATCACCAGGCCCTGTCTCTCCTCCTTCGTCAGAACTTCGACTCTGAGATCTGTGGTGTTGTGTCAGATGCGGTGTGGGACGCGCGGGAACAGCAGCAGCAGATCCTGCAGATGGCCATCGTGGAACACCTGTATCAGCAGGGCATGCTCAGCGTGGCCGAGGAGCTGTGCCAGGTACAGTCGGGCTGGGCGGGCGCAACAACCTGAGTGGTGGGATCTCTTCTCTCTCTCCTTGTAGGAATCAACGCTGAATGTGGACTTGGATTTCAAGCAGCCTTTCCTAGAGTTGAATCGAATCCTGGAAGCCCTGCACGAACAAGACCTGGGTCCTGCGTTGGAGTAAGGAGGCCCTTGGGTGGGCCAGCAGCATTGCTCTACACTAAACTGGCCCCTTTCTTCCCAGATGGGCCGTCTCCCACAGGCAGCGCCTGCTGGAACTCAACAGCTCCCTGGAGTTCAAGCTGCACCGACTGCACTTCATCCGCCTCTTGGCAGGAGGCCCCGCGAAGCAGCTGGAGGCCCTCAGCTATGCTCGGCACTTCCAGCCCTTTGCTCGGCTGCACCAGCGGGGTGAGTGCCCAGGCAGCTGGGGTTGTGCTGCCCCCCTGAGCTGCCCCCTCTGGTTGCCTTGTAGAGATCCAGGTGATGATGGGCAGCCTGGTGTACCTGCGGCTGGGCTTGGAGAAGTCACCCTACTGCCACCTGCTGGACAGCAGCCACTGGGCAGAGATCTGTGAGACCTTTACCCGGGACGCCTGTTCCCTGCTGGGGCTTTCTGTGGAGTCCCCCCTTAGCGTCAGGTACAACCCAGCCCTGTGAGGGCAGCACAGGTGAGCCACTCTAGCCCCTGTTCCTTGTCTGCAGCTTTGCCTCTGGCTGTGTGGCGCTGCCTGTGTTGATGAACATCAAGGCTGTGATTGAGCAGCGGCAGTGCACTGGGGTCTGGAATCACAAGGACGAGTTACCGGTGAGGCCTGGTCTGGGGAATCGTGGGCAAGAGTGGAACTCACCCGCTTCGCTGCCCTTCCCAGATTGAGATTGAACTAGGCATGAAGTGCTGGTACCACTCCGTGTTCGCTTGCCCCATCCTCCGCCAGCAGACGTCAGATTCCAACCCTCCCATCAAGCTCATCTGTGGCCATGTTATCTCCCGAGATGCACTCAATAAGCTCATTAATGGAGGAAAGTAAGTTCCCCGTGCTCTACTCCACCTTGGCTCTGAGACGTTCTCGGTTCTCCTCCCTTTGCAGGCTGAAGTGTCCCTACTGTCCCATGGAGCAGAACCCGGCAGATGGGAAACGCATCATATTCTGATTCCTACCTGGAAGGAATTTTGTTGAAAGGGGTTTTCACCTGTGAGCCTTGGTCTGTCTCGGTAGGGTGGTCAACTTCAGTGGACTGTGGTTGGTTTCAGAGCGCCTGGCTGAGGAGTTCCACTGAGGGGAGCACTGGAGCAGCCCTTTGGCAGAGGCTGAGGAGGGAGATGGACCAGCCCACGCCTGGCACCTGGCTCCATGGCATAAGGAAAGGGAGATGCTGGCCTCTGTGCTCCTGCTGTCTTTTCCTGTTTCTGTTTGCGTTTGACTTAGTAGCAACCGACAGAGTGGCAAGGGATTTGGTCTTCAGCAGTAGACATCCTTCCACCCCTGCCCTCAGCCAAGTCTCTTGCTGCCATGCCAATGCTATGTCCACCCTTGCCCCTCGGCCCAAGAGTGTCCAGCGGTGGCCCACCTCTTCCTCCCACTACAGCCTCAACAGTATGTACCATCTCCCACTGTAAATAGTCCCAGTTAGAACGGAATGCCGTTGTTTTATAACTTTGAACAAATGTATTTACTGCCCTTCTCATTTCTCCTGGCCAACCTTTAGCCTCACTGACAAATTATGACCACATGTCTACCACACACAGGGACTGGGCACGGCCTGGTGGCTGCCGCAAACAAAAACATGGCCAGCAGGTATCCAGTGTCCAGGCAGGAAGAACACAACTTGCATCCCTGACTGCGGGGAGCTTAGATGTCAGACCCCGGGCAAGGTGCTTTTACATATACCCATACCAGATCTTACTAACTCCATAGGAGAAATCCGTGTAATGGGATTCAGGAAAATGAAGTAACTTGCACAACAGGGCTCACAGCTTAGAAAGGAGAGAGCTTGGAGTTTTAACCAGATCTGACCCTCAAGCCCAAGCTATTTCCAGTTTATTCCAGGGTGCCTGAACTTGGCTGTTATGTATACTGAGTCCTGTGCAGGGCCTCTGACAGCAGGAAGGGGCCCCAAGTCTAAAATACTTGAAGGGATTGGGTTACTAGGGCCATTATGTTAAGCAAGAGAGCTCGGGGGAATGCATTTTAGCTTCATATTCCTATTTAAAATGTGCTGTGTGGGTGGGTAAATTGCTTCCATAAGCTTCACAGTGGCATTTAAGGCTCCTGGGTTAAGTTAGGAATGGGGGTGTTCCTGATGTGGGGGCTTTAGGCTTCCATGAAGTGGGTCTGGGCCCCCTGCCTTACCTCACAGCCCCCATCTACCCTGGAAGAGGGAGTTGAAAATGCTGGGATAGCAGCAGGATCAGTTCTCAGCTTGAGCCAAAGCACCCGGCCCTGGGCAGCTGAGCATCAGCACAGAACCCTCTGAGTCCTTTGGGCTCTCTGCTGAGGAAGACTGCTTCACTCTTCCCGCCCACCAACTCGCTGGCCCAACCAGCAGCTGCTGCTTAAGAAAACACCCACAGACTCACCACATTTTAGTCTTAGCATTTACTTTCCCCACCCCACATTCTTGGAACAGCCTTTAGTTCTACAGGAAATGGCACTGATGGACAGAAGACTAGCATTACCTTCATGAAAGGGCTGTTAGAGCTGCCTGGGAAGAAGGCGTGCCTTGGGGAACTGGGAAGATGCCGTCAGTGTGGGTGGGCAGGAGGACAGCCAGTCGTCCTGCTGCCAGCCCAATAGCTTCCAGCGGCAGGTGCCCAGGTGCTACCGGAGCCCCTCATAGGGGTAGGGGCAGGGACTGCACCTCCTCCAGGCACTCATCGTAAGCCTCCTGGTACTCCTCATGGGGCTTGACCATTATCACACAGGTGGGGCGCTTGGAGCCTGCGGCTGCACCCAGGTCCTACAGAGGGGAAAGAAGTGCTGTTTGGAAAAAAGCTGTACAACCTGTATGCCAGGAAGTCACCAACTGATGACCCACCAGCCTAATCTGGCCCACAACCATGTTCTGTTCGGTCCATGTTCTATTTAAAAGCATCTTGAATTGGTTGCCATCATTTAAACTCAATCAGACTTTGAAGGCATGGTCCAGCCACACAGGGCCTACATTCCCACATGGCAACTATGAAAGGGCTCCAGCCCAGCAGGGGCTGTCCCGGTCCCTGCCACCCCCACTTCCTGTGCCTCAGATCTGGCCCCTGTTACGTAAGATAAGGACAGCTACAGGTCCCTCTGAGCCTAAACCCACCTAACCGGACTAACATGGGTGAAGCATCTTAGCTTACAAAGCTCTTTCACATACATCTATCTCTTTATTCTCATAGTCCACAGATAACTGACTATTTGGTTCTTACCATCAGGCCAAACGGTAAGTTCCTTCAGAACAGGGCCTCCTGCTTTATCCCAAGAAGTGATACTGTAGGTACCCAAGATCCACCCCCAGCCTCTATTTTTTTTTTTTGAGACAGGGCCTCACTCTGTCATGCAGTCTGGAGTGTGGTGGTGTATGATCATGGCTCACTGCAGCCTTGAACTCCTGGGTTCAAGTGATCTCCTGCTTTAGCCTCCCAAGTGGCTGGGACTACAGGCATGTGCCACCACACCCAGCTAATTAAAAAAATTTTTTTTGTAGAGATGGAGTCTCACTTTGTTGCGCAGGTTATTC